GTGATCTGCCCACCTCGGCCTCCCAAAGTGCTGGGATTACTGGCGTGAGCCACTGCGCCCAGCCTTCTTAAGGGTGATTAATACTTAGTATCTGCTCTAGGACCTTGCTATTTAGAGTGATCCTCAGACAAGTATCCTCGCCTTCACCTGGGAGCTTGCTAGAAATGAAGACTCTTGGTTCCTACACATAGCAGCTCAATCAGTATCTATATGTCCACACTATTTCCATGTGCTTTGAAGAACATTAGATTTGATAAGCATTAGTCTAGGGCTTAGCATGGTGCCTGTGCTAGTAGGTGTATAATAAACACTGATTGAATTGTACGATATATTAATATGTTTCCTTAAGAGTGCATAACAGAACACTGAATTTCTCTCCAATTACAATCACGATCATCTTCCTCATTCTCCTCACTGTTTCAAAATGCTAGTCTTAGCTGGGCATTGGGGTATGCGCGTGTAGTCCCAGATCCTCAGGAGGCTAAGGTGGGAGGATCACTAAGCCCAGTAGGTCAAGGCTGAAGTGAGCTGTATTTGCACCATCGCACTGGGTGGCAGAGCGAGACTCTGTCCATAAAATTAACTAAACTAAAAATTATAGTCTCCTGTTTGGTTTAGCATTAACTACTTTATAGTGTAATTTGGAAAGATGTCCTCCTCTGCTAAGGGAGTACAGAGCAGTATCCATGGCAGAACTTGGGAATTCTGCATGGAAAGATGGCATCTGAAAAGCACTGGACCGAACGGAACCCACTTCTCCATCTCCAATCTTTAAAGTTTATTCTAACTACAAGGAGCACTTGGTCCATGATAGGAAGCTGTTCTTTCAGATGCCACAAGTATCTCTATTCTCCAGAAATATCTTTTTCACACCATTTGCCAATTTTCCAAAAGAAACACACAAAAAAACAAGTAGTTCTCTAATTTTACCTGGATTTAAAAAGAGAAGCCTCTCTTTATAATAAGACATTAATAACTTGTGAATAACTGATAATACTGTATCATATAATTTCCCAAATTTACATCAAGGAGTTTCAGTTTATTGAGAAAAGCCAAGAAAAAAAGACAAAGCCAAGAAAAAAAAATTCCGGGGCTAGGTCAATCAGAGAAACTTTGCCTCTTCTCGATTCCTTTGGTGACATATAGTCAGTGATACAATGGTAAATGTTTAATGACTGGATATCTGGGAGAAACACCTGGACTTCTAAGGTCTTCCAATTTATATGGTATAAGTAGTCCCTTTATGGCTGATTTCAAGGTGCCAATATTGTGTCCGGAATTGGTGGGTTCTTGGTCTCACTGATTTCAAGAATGAAGCTGCGGACCCTCGCGGTGAGCGTTACAGCTCTTAAGGTGGCGCGTCTGGGGTCTGCCCCTTCTGATGTTCAGATGTGTTTGGAGTTTCTTCCTTCTGGTGGGTTTGTGGTCTCGCTGGGCTCAGGAATGAAGCTGCAGATCTTCACGGTGAGTGTTACAGCTCATAAAAGCCACGTGGACCCAAAGAGTCAGCAGTAGCAAGATTTATTGCAAAGAGCGAAAGAACAAAGCTTCCACACTGTGGAAGGGGACCGGAGCGGGTTGCCACTGCTGGCTGGGGCAGCCTGCTTTTATTCTCTTATCTGGCCCCACCCACATCCTGCTGATTGGTAGAGCCCAGCGGCCTGTTTTGACAGGGCCGTGATTGGTGCGTTTACAATCCCTGAGCTAGATACAAAAGTTCTCCACATCCCCATCAGATTAGTTAGATACAGAGTTTCCACACACAGGTTCTCCAAGGCCTCACCAGAGCAGCTAGATAGAATGTCTATTGGTGCACTCACAAACCTTGAGCTAAACACAGGGTGCTGATTGGTGGGTTTACAAACCTTGAGCTAGATACAGAGTGCCGATTGGTGTTTTTACAATCCCTGAGCTAGACATAAAGGTTCTCCAAGGCCCCACCAGAGCAGCTAGATACAGAGTGTCGATTGGTGCACTCATAAACCTTGAGCTAAACACAGGGTGCTGATTGGTGTGTTTACAAACCTTGAGCCAGATACAGAGTGCTGATTGGTGTATTTACAATCCCTGAGCTAGACATAAAGACTCTCTATGTCCCCACCAGACTCAGGAGCCCAACTGGCTTCACCTAGTGGATCCCGCACCGGGGCTGCAGGTGGAGCTGCCTGCCAGTCCGGCGCCGTGCGCTCGTACTCCTCAGCCCTTGGGTGGTCGATGGGACTGGGCGCCGTGGAGCAGGGGGTGGTGCTCGTCGGGGATGCTCGGGCAGCACAGGAGCCCATGGAGTGGATGGGAGGCTCAGGCATGGCGGGCTGCAGGTCCCGAGCCCTGCACCGCGGGAAGGCAGCTAAGGCCCGGCGAGAAATCGAGCACAGCGCCGGTGGGCCGGCACTGCTAGGGGACCCAGTACACCCTCTGTAGCCGCTGGCCCGGGTGCCAAGTCCCTCACTGCCCGGGGCTGGCAGGGCCGGCCGGCTGCTCCGAGTGCAGGCCCGCCAAGCCCATGCCCACCCGGAACTCCAGCTGGCCCGCTGTCACCTCTCAATATGACGCCACTAAACATGGAGTTGATAACAGGTGTGCAGTAGCTCAACATTATATAGTATTTCTACCATACAGATACAGTAGTAGACAGAGCTTGATGAATATAGAACAAATTTGCGTCAGACAATAGCTTTTTGTTTTTAGATAGTTTCTTTAAGGGTGAAAACATTTAACCAGGCTCTCTTGAAGCCCTGCTGCCTGGGGGAAGTCATTTGATTTTTGCTAGTCTGTATGCATTGTTTATGTACAGACTTTATGGTTTTGTTCTCAAAGGCATCTCCTCCTACCCCGAGCCTCACACTGCTGGGGTTTCGTTTGTTTTAAATCTTGGTTGGAGGGGGCACTCTCTCCAGAAAGTAAAAGACAACGGATCTGGCTCCAGTCCAGGACGGAAAGCATAACGCTTGATTTCTGGATGGGGTTTGCACAAGGACAGCACGTGAGTTCTGCTCTCCGTGGGACTCAGACCGGATAGGCCGTGAAAATCTCTAAGGTGTCAGTCCACGCAACCTAACCTGGCAAAGGGAATGCTTTGCAAACTCAGGCCCCAGAACAGAACTCGGCCTACCAGATCCAGGGAGCCAAAGCACGCAGGCGCAGACAGAGTAGCGGTGAGCAGAAGGCAGGCGGGACGGGCGCGCGCTTTTTTGTTGTATTTTTAAAATGTCCTGTTAGAATCCAGAACCCTTGATGTGTCCACAGATGAAGAGGATAAAATACATCACTCCTCAGAAAGTAAGGATGATCAGGGTTTGTCTTCTGACAGTTCTAGCTCTCTTGGAGAAAAAGAACTTTCATCAACAGGTTAGTAATTTGTATGATTTTGGTTAAGAATTGTTTTTAGTGTCCTCGTCTTTGTTTCCTTCAGTTAAGATCCCAGATGCAGCTTTTATTCAGGCAGCCCGCAGAAAACGTGAATTGGCCAGGGCCCAAGATGACTATATTTCTTTGGATGTACAACATACCTCCTCCATCTCTGGTATGAAGAGAGAGAGCGAAGATGACCCTGAGAGTGAGCCTGATGACCATGAAAAGAGAATACCATTTACTCTAAGACCTCAAACACTTAGACAAAGGATGGCTGAGGAATCAAGTATGGATTTACCAATATATGAAGATTAGGATAAACGTTTACATGTGAGCTTTTTTTCCGCTAGTAAGCAGAAATGAAGAAACAAGTGAAGAAAGTCAGGAAGATGAAAAGCAAGATACTTGGGAACAACAGCAAATGAGGAAAGCAGTTAAAATCATAGAGGTAATCATTTTTTATCCCATGTGTATTAGATTGGTTTTGTAAAAATCTATTTTTACTTTTTTAGGAAAGAGACATAGATCTTTCCTGTGGCAATGGATCTTCAAAAGTGAAGAAATTTGATACTTCCATTTCATTTCCGCCAGTAAATTTAGAAATTATAAAGAAGCAATTAAATACTAGGTGAGCAATACTCATTTTGAAATTTACATTTGAAAATAAACTAATTTTTATTTTATTTATTTAGATTAACATTACTACAGGAAACTCACCGCTCACACCTGAGGGAGTATGAAAAATACGTACAAGATGTCAAAAGCTCAAAGAGTACCATCCAGAACCTAGAGAGTTCATCAAATCAAGCTCTAAATTGTAAATTCTATAAAAGCATGAAAATTTATGTGGAAAATTTAATTGACTGCCTTAATGAAAAGGTACATATCAATATTTATTTATATCATTTCCTCCTGCAAAATGTTACTTATATGTGTATTTCAGATTATCAACATCCAAGAAATAGAATCATCCATGCATGCACTCCTTTTAAAACAAGCTATGACCTTTATGAAACGCAGGCAAGATGAATTAAAACATGAATCAACGTATTTACAACAGTTATCACGTTAGTGTTTTTCGTGTTCCATACAATTTATTTGTAGTATGAAGTCAATTTTATTTATTAACAGGCAAAGATGAGACATCCACAAGTGGAAACTTCTCAGTAGATGAAAAAACTCAGTGGATTTTAGAAGAGATTGAATCTCGAAGGTACCTATATAAAGTGAAGATTTAAAGAAAGCTTTGTTTATTTTTGGTTTGTTGCAAAATATAGGACAAAAAGAAGACAAGCAAGGGTGCTTTCTGGGAATTGTAACCATCAGGAAGGAACATCTAGTGATGATGAACTGCCTTCAGCAGAGATGATTGACTTCCAAAAAAGCCAAGGTCAGTTACCAAGTTTCTAATATATCATGGTTAAAATGCATAAAGAGACTTATTTTGTTTACAGGTGACATTTTACAGAAACAGAAGAAAGTTTTTGAAGAAGTGCAAGATGATTTTTGTAACATCCAGAATATTTTGTTGAAATTTCAGCAATGGCGAGAAAAGTTTCCTGACTCCTATTATGAAGCTTTCATTAGTTTATGCATACCAAAGCTTTTAAATCCCCTAATACGAGTTCAGTTGATTGATTGGAATCCTCTTAAGGTATTTATGCTTAACATATGAAAAATTATCCTTTCTTTATAACTTTTGTAATTTTCTTTGTAAGTTGGAATCCACAGGTTTAAAAGAGATGCCATGGTTCAAATCTGTAGAAGAATTTATGGATAGCAGTGTGGAAGATTCAAAGAAGGAAAGTAGTTCAGATAAAAAAGTCTTGTCTGCAATCATCAACAAAACAATTATTCCCCGACTTACAGGTACTGCTTCGTAACCTTGGTAAAATTAAATTTACATTGTGTACCACTGAAATATTTGTTTCAGACTTTGTAGAATTCCTTTGGGATCCTTTGTCAACCTCACAGACAACAAGTTTAATAACACATTGCAGAGTGATTCTTGAAGAACATTCCACTTGTGAAAATGAAGTTAGTAAAAGCAGACAGGTAATAATTTCTAGAGTTGCGAACTCCATGATATCACTGATGCTTTTCAAATTTGTAATAATAGGATTTACTTAAATCCATTGTTTCAAGAATGAAAAAGGCAGTAGAAGATGATGTTTTTATTCCTCTGTATCCAAAGAGGTAAGCGCTGTTAATTTCTAGATTGTTGGAAATTTTCTCTTCTCTTTCGTTTGTTTCTAATTAGTGCTGTAGAAAACAAAACATCACCTCATTCAAAGTTCCAAGAAAGACAGTTCTGGTCAGGCCTAAAGGTGAGCAAAAACTGCAAAAATGAAAAGGCAATAAGGTACATATTTACTTGATATTTTATTTTAGCTCTTCCGCAATATTCTTCTTTGGAATGGACTCCTTACAGATGACACCTTGCAAGAACTAGGACTAGGGAAGCTGCTAAATCGTTACCTTATTATAGCACTTCTCAATGCCACACCTGGGCCAGATGTGGTTAAAAAGTGCAACCAGGTAAGTTGTGAAGGAAGACTGATTCTAATTTTATTGTAAACCAGCCATGTGTTTTGATTAACAGGTAGCAGCATGTCTACCAGAAAAATGGTTTGAAAATTCTGCCATGAGGACATCTATTCCACAGCTAGAAAACTTCATTCAGTTTTTATTGCAGTCTGCACATAAATTATCTAGAAGTGAATTCAGGTAATGCATATTTTATTTTCACTTCTATAAAGTTTTAAAGGGAGAAATTTGTTTTGTTTTTCAGGGATGAAGTCGAAGAAATAATTCTTATTTTGGTGAAAATAAAAGCTTTGAATCAAGCAGAATCCTTCATAGGAGAGCATCACCTAGACCATCTTAAATCACTAATTAAAGAAGATTGAATAAACTTTATTGGAAAATGCTAAAATTTTAATATAGTTACACTCAGTTCCTTTGTTTGAGAAGAAGCTGGTGCCTCTCTCTTCTTTATTCCCTGTAATAGAAGGTAGGATTTGAAAAAAAGCAGGACTCCACCTCTGTATTCCCCCGTGCTTTACCTTCTGGCATCATGAAAAGCTGCCATGATTCTGTGGTGTTCTAAGGAATTAAATGCACTGGAGCTTTAAGAGCTCAACGTGTTTCCCTTTGATTCTTTTGGCTGGTCTTTCAATTTTCTTAAGAGGGGAACTGGAGAAACCTTGCTAAAGGTTTTAGCTTAAGTGAGCATGCTACTAAGTCTTCTGTCCTGAACCACAATAATATCTTTTAGTTCTCTTTAACTACCTTTATTTAAAAATAAGTCAATATGAAAATCTCAGTTGGAGTGAATTATTTGCTAAGTATTAAATGATTAAGGCATGTGCCGATTGTCAAATTATCCTTCAGAAATCTGTACCAATTTAATGTACCAACATAAGCATAAGTGAGTGCCAATGAATCCCTACCAGCAGTAGTTATTATCCTTTTTAAAAATGCATTGAAAATTTGAAAGGTAAAAATCTTATTTTAATAGCGTATTTTGTGTTGGCTATTAGAGAGTAAACATATTGGTTTTGGCCATTTGTAATTATTTCTGAAATATCCATCTTTTTCTTATGGACTTTAAGACCTTTATATTTTTAAAGATATTGATTTTTTGCCCATGCTTGTGGCAGAAGTTTTCCTTATTTGCCATTTTTCTTTTATTTTTTTTTTAATTGTATTTTTTGAGACAGGGTCTGGCTCTGTCACCCAGGCTGGAGAGTAGTGGCACAATCTCGGCTCACTGCAACCTCTGCCTTCTGGGCTCAAGCAATCCTCCCACTTCAACCTCCCAAGTAGCTGGGACTATAGGCATGCGCCACCATGCCCAGCTGATTTTTGTAATTTTTTGTAGAGATGGGGTTTCGTGACATTGCCCAGGCTGGTCTCGAACTCTTGAGCTCAAGCAGTCTACCCACCTTGACCTCCCAAAGTGCTGGGATTACAGGCTTGAGCAACCATGTTTGGCCTTTCTTTTAAATTTGTTGATGTTTTTTGAAGCATTAAGTCATTACTTATTAGCAAGTTACTATTTTGTTTTTTTGTCATTGGTGGTAGGACTAAGAAGGAAACAGATATTTTAAATACTCACAACATGTGATTCATTTTCTGATAAAATATTTGTCTAATAAAACAGAGGCAAGATAATTTAATCAAAAGAAATTAAGAAAATTTTCCAAAAATGTTAGTTTACTAGTAATTTTTCTAAGTCTACTTATTAAATAACTTAAGGGAAACTGTAAATATATTTTGCAAATTGTTGTTCAAAAGATAATTGGAAAAAATTGAATATATTGTAGGATTTGAATATACAGCCTACTTTTATGTCACCTCTACCTTCAAAACTACATATAATTTATTTTAGGAGTTGGATTTGTTATGTCTGTTGCAGTGAGGACTTGTGATTCACTGGTATGAAGAATTTTTTGATGTTTATATTAGTAACAAAATTATACAAGGATAGAATCTCATCTAGAAAATGCAAACTATTGTTGAAAAGCAGTTAGCATTTCCACACAACCGCTGTCCCCAGAGATAACTGCTGTTTTCATTTTAATGTTATCCTTTTAGACCTTTTCTCTATTTACAAAAATGTTACGTGTTTCTATGTGTACATAGTTTTGGGTTTTTTTTTTTTTTTTACGTAAGTGGCAGACACTTTATTGCACATGAAATTTGTAATTTTTTTCTATTTAAGTACACATTTGGAAATTATCCTCTGACTTTTGGATTTTTAACTAAATATGTTGGACGTGTTCCTTTATATATTTAAGTTCAGCACAGAAACTTTCCTACCTTTTTGTGGAAGATAAAATATTAAAACTGCTTTCAAAACTACAAATTGACTTAAACTGCTATAGTAATTTTCAATTA